TTTCCCAAGGCCACCGAGGTGCCTGACACTGAGAACTCCTTTGTCCTCAGCGGCACACCTGGCTGCCACCCCACCCTTCCTGTCACATCTTAGGAGTCAGAACTGCGACGGGAGCTAGCCCAGGACACCGAAGGGGGGATCCTAAATGCAGGTTGCATGCTGACGTATGATTTTTATTTGGAAAAACCTCAAAATAGTAAATGAAGAGTAGAGAGAGTGCAGTTTAAATAGGTAGAGATTCGTGATAGGAAGTGGACTGCAGCAGAGGCGACATGAAATTATCTGGGGAAGCCAGATGAAGCCTTTCCGAAAGGAAGCGAGCATTTGTTAAATTACATGTTCATTCATCAAATTCACTGAGCTCCCCTTGAGATCCAAACACGGTGCCGGACACTAAGGATACACAGATAAATTCAGCATCGCCTCCGCTTTCCAAAATCTGGCAACCCAGCAGGAAAGAACAGCATGCAAAGAGATAAGAGTACCCGGGGAGCCACGGTCCAAGGTGCAAAGGCGGAGCCTAGGAGGAAGGGATCACCTGTGTCAGCAGGGGTCAGGGACGGGCTTCTGGGTTTGGGTGCACGCGTCCAAAGGAGTGCAGCCTTTATCCACAGGTGCAATTAGAACACCCATCTCACACTGCTGAAAACTCAGATATGGCACTGCTGACCACCGCCCCACGATGCGACATCAGGGGTCAGATATTAGGCTGGCGCTGTGCAGATAAACAAGTGTATATGTTGGTGCGCCAGGAAGACAAAACACGCGCCTGGAGAGGCCAGGAGAGCGGGACTGGAGGGTTGTGGGACGCGCGGGACCCTCGGGCCGCCTTCCGCCGCCGCCCGGTGTCACCAGAACCCAGCCTGTTTACCAGCGGCCCCGCCCGCCCCGGCCCGGCAGGGCAGGTCGGGGCGGGCGCGCTCTGAGTCACCGGAATCTAGGTGGGGCCGCCCGGAGCGGCGTCCTCGGGAGCCGCCTCCCCGCGGCCTCTTCGCTTTTGTGGCGGCGCCCGCGCTCGCAGGCCACTCTCTGCTGTCGCCCGTCCCGCGCGCTCCTCCGACCCGCTCCGCTCCGCTCCGCTCGGCCCCGCGCCGCCCGTCAACATGATCCGCTGCGGCCTGGCCTGCGAGCGCTGCCGCTGGATCCTGCCCCTGCTCCTACTCAGCGCCATCGCCTTCGACATCATCGCGCTGGCCGGCCGCGGCTGGTTGCAGTCTAGCGACCACGGCCAGACGTCCTCGCTGTGGTGGAAATGCTCCCAAGAGGGCGGCGGCAGCGGGTCCTACGAGGAGGGCTGTCAGAGCCTCATGGAGTACGGTGAGTGCCCGCCGCCGCCGCCGTCGCCGCCTCTTGTTAATTGCTGTTTCTTTTTTTCTTGCAGCGTGGGGTAGAGCAGCGGCTGCCATGCTCTTCTGTGGCTTCATCATCCTGGTGATCTGTTTCATCCTCTCCTTCTTCGCCCTCTGTGGACCCCAGATGCTTGTCTTCCTGAGAGTGATTGGAGGTCTCCTTGCCTTGGCTGGTAAGACTGTGTGTCAGCAATTCTTCATTTATTTCATACCCTGGGATTTTTTTCTTCCCTTTAGCTGTGTTCCAGATCATCTCCCTGGTAATTTACCCCGTGAAGTACACCCAGACCTTCACCCTTCATGCCAACCCTGCTGTCACTTACATCTATAACTGGGCCTACGGCTTTGGGTGGGCAGCCACGATTATCCTGATTGGCTGTGCCTTCTTCTTCTGCTGCCTCCCCAACTACGAAGATGACCTTCTGGGCAATGCCAAGCCCAGGTACTTCTACACATCTGCCTAACTTGGGAATGAATGTGGGAGAAAATCGCTGCTGCTGAGATGGACTCCAGAAGAAGAAACTGTTTCTCCAGGCGACTTTGAACCCATTTTTTGGCAGTGTTCATATTATTAAACTAGTCAAAAATGCTAAAATAATTTGGGAGAAAATATTTTTTAAGTAGTGTTATAGTTTCATGTTTATCTTTTATTATGTTTTGTGAAGTTGTGTCTTTTCACTAATTACCTATACTATGCCAATATTTCCTTATATCTATCCATAACATTTATACTACATTTGTAAGAGAATATGCACGTGAAACTTAACACTTTATAAGGTAAAAATGAGGTTTCCAAGATTTAATAATCTGATCAAGTTCTTGTTATTTCCAAATAGAATGGACTCGGTCTGTTAAGGGCTAAGGAGAAGAGGAAGATAAGGTTAAAAGTTGTTAATGACCAAACATTCTAAAAGAAATGCAAAAAAAAAGTTTATTTTCAAGCCTTCGAACTATTTAAGGAAAGCAAAATCATTTCCTAAATGCATATCATTTGTGAGAATTTCTCATTAATATCCTGAATCATTCATTTTAGCTAAGGCTTCATGTTGACTCGATATGTCATCTAGGAAAGTACTATTTCATGGTCCAAACCTGTTGCCATAGTTGGTAAGGCTTTCCTTTAAGTGTGAAATATTTAGATGAAATTTTCTCTTTTAAAGTTCTTTATAGGGTTAGGGTGTGGGAAAATGCTATATTAATAAATCTGTAGTGTTTTGTGTTTATATGTTCAGAACCAGAGTAGACTGGATTGAAAGATGGACTGGGTCTAATTTATCATGACTGATAGATCTGGTTAAGTTGTGTAGTAAAGCATTAGGAGGGTCATTCTTGTCACAAAAGTGCCACTAAAACAGCCTCAGGAGAATAAATGACTTGCTTTTCTAAATCTCAGGTTTATCTGGGCTCTATCATATAGACAGGCTTCTGATAGTTTGCAACTGTAAGCAGAAACCTACATATAGTTAAAATCCTGGTCTTTCTTGGTAAACAGATTTTAAATGTCTGATATAAAACATGCCACAGGAGAATTCGGGGATTTGAGTTTCTCTGAATAGCATATATATGATGCATCGGATAGGTCATTATGATTTTTTACCATTTCGACTTACATAATGAAAACCAATTCATTTTAAATATCAGATTATTATTTTGTAAGTTGTGGAAAAAGCTAATTGTAGTTTTCATTATGAAGTTTTCCCAATAAACCAGGTATTCTAAACTTGTTTCCAGTTTGTAGTTTTTCCATTTTTCAAATCTGGGGAAAGGAATTAAAAAAAAAATGGGTAATAAGAACATGGGATATAATGAAAAGTGGTTTTTGTTTGTTTTTTTGTTTGAAGTTTTAAGGGCCTTGCTCATTTTAGGTGTCCAAAACCAATTTTTGAGTGGAGATTAATGAATTCTAATAGTCTATTCCCTGAACTTTTCCTCAATGAACAATACCCTAGACACACATTAAACAATTTCTCTGCAGTGCTATCAACCAGAGGAAAATGGACTAAGAGATTTCTGGCAGGTTCAGACACCCGGGGGACATGTGTGCAGTGTAGCTGAAGCCTCCTCCTTGTGCTGGGGTCCCCTTCCATTCAGGTGGTGGGGTAGCAGTCTCTCTATTTTCCCCTTGCCCTCCTTCCCATTTTATCATTTGTTATTTTTTTTCCCACCATAAGTCATATGTTACTTCCACTATGGTGTATGTCATTGTGAGGATGGGTGCAGAGAGGCTGGGTGGGAGAACGGAAATATATCTCCCTAGGGCTACTGTTGGCCAGCTAGTCCTTGGCAGTGAATTTTTCTATGCTTTTCAAAATGCGAGGTGAATGTTTCTCATAGAGAAATGTAATCTGGGTGATTATACCAAAATTGAAAAGAAAAACCCACACAACTATGCCGTGGCTGGTGGAGAATTTGAAGTGGTCATTAAAAATGTTAAAAATCCCATCTTTTAAAGTGATACCACAGCTCATTCAAGAAGATACTGGATATCTAGAGATTAAGAAACGTGGTCTCCTGTTAAACATGAAAATGACTCCGTTTATAAGCTTCTCTACCACATGCACTTGTCTTTGCATGATTTCCCATCCAGCCTTCTTCCCCTCCTCAATCACACAATACCTTAACGGCGCACATTTAGGAAAAATGCAACCTCCTGGGACCAACGAGCCTGATATAATAGAACCATGTCAACCTAAAGTATTTATGACAAAGATAAACTCTTATTTTGCAGAAATGGTCTGCTTCCTTCAGCCTTGTTCTAGTATAGAGATCTGCCATTCCTTGTTGATCCAGATTCACCAAGACAGATACCTTTATGTCATAACAGAAGGGAAGTTCCAGAGGATTCTGGAGAGTAATGAAGAATTGGGCTGAGAAACCACCTGAAGGCTAACAGTGCATTGCATGAGATTTCCCACAGTAAAGCTGAGGTGCTTTTTGGTTCAGTAATTAAATATTGAGTTCCCACCCTTTAAATAAGCAGTTCTAGGTTCCTAAGCAATTATTTCACTCTGTAAGTAGCCAGACATGCTAAGTGGCACTTACTGCTGATTGTAACAAAGAAGTAATATATCAAGGTCTTTCCATGTTCACACAAGGTAGCTTGTGTGTAATAACTTAGCTTCAAAACCATAGACTGCAGAACTCACAAGTTCAACAGCCTTTCCTTTTTTAAGGAAATGAAAACAATGGAAAATATAGTCATCATAACTTAATTCGGTTTATTTTTTTTTTCTGTAAACTCCCCCTGAAAGACATTCCTATTAATACAGTAAATGTGAACACTGACTTGTTTTTATAAGCACATCTGAAAGGGCATATTTGAGTCTCATCCCAACTTTGGTCCTTGCTATCTGTGCAGGCTTGGGCAGGTCATCTCCCTGCTGGTCTCAATATCCTCACCTGTAAAATGATTGTAAATGATCCCCCTACCTTCAAGATTCTCTGATTGATAGAATTTTTTCTTTAATTAAAAAATTTTAAATATTCCTTGAGTTGGAAGCACTGATCAATAAGTGGATTGCTTAGGGAGGTTGGAACGAATAGATTCAGTCCCAACTTCCTCTTTTAAATTCCCTCTTCCTCACTCTTCCTGCAACACTTATTTTTACAGTTGAGTTTTAAAAATAAGTAATATATAAAATAATTTCTGTAGTGTGGTTTCAGATTTAAAAATTCCTGCAGACAGGCTGGGCTTGCAACCCCATCAGTCGATGGTCAGAGCCCTTTGCTTTTTGAGACCATTTTTAGGTGAGCTTGGCTTGCCTGGATACAGTGTGCAGTGCATTCTTCCTGAATTTTGCAATTCTGGTATCTGGGTGTATTTTCTAGGTGTGTCAGGGTGAGTGTAATCCACCTAGGGTGTGGAAAAAGCCAAGAAAGGGAAATTAAAAGAGGTTCCTATCCAGTCATGTTAATGATCTTCCACTTGTACTATCCTGTGCTTCGTTGTTAACCTCGAAAACATACTTTGTTGGCTGCAAAAATAAACAAAGGGAAACTCAGAAGTGTGTGAGCATGCGTGTGTGTATTTAGA